TGATCGTGATGGTGGTGGTGGTGATAATGGTGATGACAGTGATGGTGATGATGGTGATGGTGGTGGTGGCTATGGTGATAGTGGTGATGGAGGTGGTGGTGATGATGGTGAATGTGGTGGTGATGGTGGTGGTGGTGGTCGTGGTGATAGAGGTGGTGGTGATGATGGTGGTGATGACTGTGCTGGTGGTGGTGGTGATGATGGTGATGATGGTGATGGTGGTGGTGACTGTGGTGGTGGTGGTGATGATGGTGATGATGGTGATGGTGGTGGTGACTGTGGTGGTGGTGGTGATGGTGATGATGGTGATGGTGGTGGTGACTGGTGGTGGTGGTGATGGTGGTGGTGATGATGATGGTGGTGGTGATGGTGATAGTGGTGGTGACTGTGGTGGTGGTGATGATGGTGGTGATGATGGTGATGGTGGTGGTGACTGTGGTGGTGGTGGGGATGATGGTGATGGTGGTGGTGATTGTGGTGATGATGGTGGTGATGATGGTGATGGTGGTGGTGACTATGGTGGTGGTGACAGTAGTGATGATGGTGATGGTGGTGGTGGTGATGGTAGAGATAGTTCTTACTGAGGGGAGTCCTGAATCTCCCATCTCCCACTGGGTAACACCAAGACCCAGAGTCAGGGAGAATGGATTCCAGCTTGATAACTCTTTGGTGTAAGAGGCTCTGGGCTGTCTGCAAAGTGAAGCTGTGCCTCACATTGTGAGTCTTGATTAAGAAGGTAAACTAGGCCGGGTGCGGTGGCTCACGCCTGTAATCCTAACGCTTTGGGAAGCCAAGGCAGGTGGATCACTTGAGGTCAGGAGTTCGAGACCAGCCTGCCCAACATGGTGAAACCCTGCCTCCACTAAACATACAAAAATTAGCTGGGCATGGTAGCGCATGCCTGTAGTCCCAGCTACTTGGGAGGCTGATGCAGGAGAATGGCTTGAACCCGGGAGGCAGAGGTTGCAGTGAGCCAAGATCCTGCCACTGCACTCCAGCCTGGGTGACAAAGTAAGACTCCATCTCAAAAAAAAAAAAGGTAAACTAAGGGCTTGCTCCCTGAGAATAGACACTGTCTCCCTTCCCTTGAGACTCCCCTACACCCCAAGTCAAGAACTCTTGAGAAAGAATAGGCATATGAACAGGCTCTCCCAGAATGGGAAGTTCTGGATACCACGTACCCATGAGCTCCCCACACCAGAATCTTCTTCCTTGTCCCTGCTCTAATTTTTTCCATAGAACTTAACATCTTCTAGCATACATTATAATTTACTTATTTTCCATATTTAGTGTTTATTTTTGTCTGTCTCTACCCACCTCCCCCACTAGAAGATAAGCTTCAGAGGGCTGGAGTTATTGTTTGGTTCACTGCTGGATTCCAAATGCCTAAAATAGTATCTGGCACACAGTAGGTGTTCAAGAAATATTTGTTGAAGGAACAAATGCTAAAAGGAAGGGATCGATGGAAAAAAACTTCCCTGGGTCAGGCCCAGCTTCCTGCCTTGTTACCTGGTTTCTCCTCAAACAAACAGAGGTGGGTGGGGAGTGTCCCTGAGCACCCAGCCTGCAGGCTTTCAGACTGGGTCCAGGCTGGGCTGTGGGTGAGAGGGTGCAGTGCTCAGCCTGGCAGTTGGTCTCTCAGTGGCCATGGCATTCAGGGGGCCTGAACCCTGGGTCTCTGCATCCCTGCTGAGACAGAGGCTGAAGGCCGAGGAGAAGACGCTGGATCTGGAGTTCGAAGTTTTGAGCGTGGGGTTTAATGAGGCGGGTAGATACGCCCTGAGACTGTCAGCAGAGAACCCCCTGCAGGTGGGCTCTGGGGCTGGGGTGCAGTTGCAAGTGAATGATGGGGACCCCTTCCCTGCCTGCTCTGCTATCACTGATGTCATTGAGCAGCAGGAGCCTGGCCAGAGCCTCACCCTCACCAGGAGCAAGTTTATCTTTACTTTGCCCAAAGGTATGAAGTAGGGGTGGGGTTTGGGGGAGAGAACCATCTCTGAGCCCTGTGTTCCCTCATCCAGGTTTCTGCAAGAATGACGGGCAGCATGATGCTCAGCTGCATGTGGAGGCACTGAGGCTGGACGAACCCTTGGGACGGGCAGCCCAGCGGGTGGGTGAGGCCATCTTCCCCATCTACCCGAGGCCAGACCAACCCCGCATGAACCCAAAGGCTCAGGATCACGAGGACCTGTACCGCTACTGTGGCAACCTGGCTCTGCTCCGGGCTAGCACGGACCCCACAGCCCGACACTGTGGGAGCCTGGCCTACAGTGTGGCCTTCCACGTCCACCGGGGCCCTCAGCCTCCAGTCTCAGACAGCCCTCCCAGGGCTGGCCAGCCAGAACTGATGTCACCATGCCCAGAGCCCCAGCTCCCCATACTGCAGGTGGGTGCTTCCCTGGTCCCAGTTCAGGTTCTAAAAAAACACTCAGCCCTGGCTCTCCCCACAGAACACTGAAGACCCAGAGGAGCCCCTGATCGCCTCCCAGAGCACGGAACCTGAGATCGGTCACCTGTCTCCCTCTAAGAAGGAGACCATCATGGTCACCCTCCATGGGGCTACCAACCTGCCTGCCTGCAAGGATGGCTCCGAGCCGTGGCCCTATGTGGTGGTGTAAGTAGCTGCGTGAGAGTGGGGGCAGGGGACCTTTGACTCACCCTGCCCCTGCTCTCCCCAGGAAAAGCACATCTGAGGAAAAGAACAATCAGAGCTCCAAGGCAGTCACATCTGTGACCTCAGAGCCCACCAGAGCCCCTATCTGGGGGGACACGGTGAATGTGGAGATCCAAGCTGAGGATGCAGGGCAAGAAGGTAAGCAGGGGCTGGGCAGGGCCGGCATGTGCAATAAACCTGGGCTCATTTTTTCTCTTTCCAGATGTGATCCTCAAGGTGGTGGACAACAGAAAGAAACAGGAGTTGTTGTCCTACAAAATCCCCATCAAGTACCTGCGTGTCTTCCACCCCTACCACTTTGAGCTGGTGAAGGTGAGTCAGAGGCCTGGGGAAGTGCCGGGAGACTCTGTGTCTTCTGCCCCAACCCTGTCTCCAGCCCACTGAGTCTGGGAAAGCCGATGAAGCCACTGCCAAGACCCAGTTGTACGCAACAGTCGTTCGGAAGAGCAGCTTCATACCCCGCTACATCGGCTGCAACCACATGGCTCTGGAGGTACCAGGGCTGGGGCCCTCTGGGGTGGTGGTTGTTCACCTGCCTCCTCTCCTCTCCTCTCCAGATCTTTCTCCGGGGAGTCAACGAGCCCCTGGCCAACAACCCCAACCCCATAGTGGTGATTGCCCGGGTCGTTCCCAACTACAAGGAATTTAAGTGAGTGGGGCCCAGGTGGACCTGGGTGAGGAAGAGCACTGACCCTGTCTCCCTGCCTCCCCAGGGTCAGCCAGGCTAACAGGGACCTGGCCTCTGTGGGGCTGCCCATCACCCCACTGTCCTTCCCTATCCCGTCCATGATGAACTTTGACGTGCCTCGCGTCAGCCAGAACGGATGCCCTCAGGTATGTCTCCTCCCCAGTGGTTCCAGCTTCCTCCCCACCACCTGCTCCTACCCTCTCCCTCCAGCTGTCCAAGCCTGGGGGACCCCCAGAGCAGCCCCTGTGGAATCAGTCCTTCCTCTTCCAAGGCCGAGATGGAGCTACCAGCTTCTCAGAAGACACAGCCCTGGTGCTGGAGTACTACTCCTCAACTTCAAGTACGTGACCCCTGGTGCCTCGCCAGGGCAGCGGCAGGAGCCCTAGTTGATCCTTCCCCCACAGTGAAAGGCAGCCAGCCGTGGACCCTCAACCAGCCCCTGGGCATCTCTGTGTTGCCGCTAAAGAGCCGTTTGTACCAGAAGATGCTGACAGGGAAAGGCTTGGACGGGCTTCACGTGGAGCGGCTCCCCATCATGGTGAGCCCCCTGCCCTGAACTGGGCCCCTAGCGCATGGTCTGAGTGCTCCCTTTTCCTCCCCAGGACACCAGCCTGAAAACTATCAATGATGAGGCCCCCACAGTGGCTCTCTCCTTCCAGCTGCTTTCCTCTGAGGTAAGGCTGTGGGCCAGGGGAGGGTCAGGGCCTCCTGAAGTTTCTCTGCACCTTCTCTTCTCAGAGACCAGAAAACTTCTTGACACCAAACAACAGCAAGGCTCTTCCTACCTTGGACCCCAAGATCCTGGATAAGAAGCTGAGAACCATCCAAGAGTCCTGGTCCAAGGACACAGTGAGCTCCACAATGGACTTGAGCACGTCCACTCCACGAGAAGCAGAGGAGGAACCTCTGGTGCCTGAGATGTCCCATGACACAGTGAGTGTCTCTCCCCAGGTGGGAAGGGCCGGGTGGGCTCAGCTCTGGGCTCTGGGATCCACAGGAGATGAACAACTACCGGCGGGCCATGCAGAAGATGGCAGAGGACATCCTGTCTCTGCGGAGACAGGCCAGCATCCTGGAAGGAGAGAACCGCATACTGAGGAGCCGCCTGGCCCAGCAGGAGGAGGAAGAGGGGCAGGGCAAAGCCAGTGAGGCCCAGAACACGGGTGAGGATGTGCAGGCCACCAAGGGCACCCGGTCCCTGAGCCAGCTCCCCAACCCACCTAACAGTGTCCATGAAGCAGAAACTGCTGCTGAGTGAGCTGGATATGAAGAAACTGAGGGACAGGGTGCAGCATTTGCAGAATGAGCTGATTCGAGTGAGCTGGGGCTTGTGGGGGCAGAGGGGAGGTCTCTCCCCTTCTCTCCTCCCCCATCTCACAGAAGAATGATCGAGAGAAGGAGCTGCTCCTTCTGTATCAGGCCCAGCAGCCACAGGCCGCTCTGCTGAAGCAGTACCAGGGCAAGCTGCAGAAGATGAAGGCGCTGGAGGAGACTGTGCGGCACCAAGAGAAGGCAGGTGGCAGAGGGGCTGCCCCCGAGGCCAATGGGCCAGCCCAGCCTCTGCTCTGCTCTCCAGGTGATCGAGAAGATGGAGCGGGTGCTGGAGGACAGGCTGCAGGACAGGAGCAAGCCCCCTCCTCTGAACAGGCAGCAGGGAAAGCCCTACACGGGTGGGTCCACACCCTGATGTGATCAGCTCCCCCATCTCACCAACATCTGTGGCCGTGTCTCTAGGCTTCCCTATGCTCTCAGCCTCTGGCCTTCCCTTGGGTTCTATGGGAGAGAACCTGCCGGTTGAACTTTACTCGGTGCTGCTGGCAGAAAACGCGAAGCTGCGGACGGAGCTGGATAAGAACCGCCACCAGCAGGCCCCCATCATTCTGCAGCAACAGGCCCTGCCGGTAAGAGGCCCTTGACCTGGGCCTGCCTATGCGTGCAGCCTTGGAGAGCCCTTTTCCATCCCAGGTGGACCCCGGGGAGTTGGGAGCAGGAGGAGACTTGACAGAGAGGCTACAAGAGACGCATGGCCCAGGCCACTCAGAGTGCACAGAGACCCTGCCCGCACAGGTGGGTGGCCCAGGGCCCAGAAATGCCCAGGCGGGCCAAATGTGAGTTTGTGCTTTGCCCACAGGATCTCCTCTCTGGTACTTCAGACAAGTTCAACCTCCTGGCCAAGCTGGAACACGCTCAGAGCCGGATCCTGTCCCTGGAAAGCCAGGTGGGTGAGATGCAGGAGTTGATGAGGCTGGAGGTCCTCCAATTGTCCCTCTCTGTGTCTGCAGTTAGAGGACTCAGCTCGACGCTGGGGACGAGAGAAGCAGGATCTGGCCACACGGCTGCAGGAGCAAGAAAAAGGTTTCAGGCACCCCTCGAACTCCATCATCATAGAACAGCCTGTGAGTGACCCCCCTGGAGTAGCTCCCAGGGGTTCAGGTGGTGGAGCAGGAAGCCACCGCACCCCCAAAGTCACTGGGCCCTGAGAAAAGCCATTGTGGAGCCAACTCCAGGGCTGGGGGTCAGGAGTCCTAGGCTCCCATTCCTGCTCCATTACCAACCGAAGGCTCGGTCTTAATTCCCCCACCTGTCTAAGGGGAACAGAAAACCCCTGCCAAAACTACCCTTTCCCCCATGGGGTGCTGTGAAACTCAAGGAGATGACTGTGGATGAGGGGTCCATGCAGGCATCTCCAGGATGCCCTGACACTGTGCTTTAGGACTGGCTGCGCTCATGGGCAGAGTAGCTTGTGGCCCTACCCCCCTGAATCCATAGAGCCTAAGATTCTCAAATTAGCACACCCTTCTCAGATGGCCACGATGTAGGCTCCACTTTGCCAACTTCCCGAGAACAAACAGGCCTGCTCACAACTGCCCCTCAAGTTCAACCCCGGGACCGCCCAGCCCCGCAAAGCAAAGACCCTGACTTCTCCTGCTCTTGAGCCAGCTGTGCTTTGCCCGTGGCCAGAAGCTCAGCAGCGGCTCCTGGGAAAGGCCTGGAAAGGATGAGGGAACAGGCAAGGAACAAAGGCAACCTTTGCACACTCACCTGAGCCCTGGGGACCCTTGGAGAAATTAGGTGTCACCTGCTGTGGCAAAATGGGTTTAGAAATCTTTGCCAGGTCATGGCCCACTGGATTCTGGATACTCTGAGGCCTGGTTTGTCAGGCAATATGCCCTTGAGCAGGTCACCCCCTGGGAATGGGGGGTACTCACGCACCCCGCTTTGCACACCACAGAGTGCCCTCACCCACTCCATGGACCTCAAGCAGCCCTCAGAGCTGGAGCCCCTGCTGCCCAGCTCAGACTCTAAGCTCAACAAGCCCTTGAGCCCCCAGAAGGAGACCGCTAACTCTCAGCAGACCTGAGCCCCAGAGCAGGCCTCCTTCCCTGTGTGCTGGGGAGTCTCATCACCGCCCCCTAAAAATGACGTTATTAAATGTTGTAGCTCTGTGAGCATTTTCCTCTTTCCTGGAGCAGGGCAGCCT